ATATATCAGGTCTGTTATGCTCTAAACACCGTGCCGGGTGCTGAGGATCAAAGATGAATAGAGAAATGAACTGAAATGATATAGTGAAGTTAAAACTTAAAGAACACAACAAATCTGTAAAAGACAAACAAAAGAGGGTTTAATCTGTGCTTCTGTCCAGGTGTGTGGAGCTGGGGGTGGGGTTGCACCTGCCCGGGAGCATTCCCAAGGCAAATATTTGAGAGGAATTAGATTTCTAATACCCAGGTTGGCTCTCACTTTCAGGAAGATGTGAGACCTGAATCCTAACCTGGACGCATTGTTCCCCTAATTCCCAGCAGCAGATCTATGAATTAGCGGTCTGGGTGGCAGCCCATTCTTCTTTCAGAGGCCCAGAACACCGTGAAACTATGCTTTCCTGACTCAAGAGACCCTACCTAGACGTGGGCCCCTTTGACGAGCACCTGCCCCTCAGGAGGGTCTCAGGCGACCTTCTTGGAAGGTGTGACCACTTGAAAAGGACGAGGAGGCCAGGCGCTGTGGCTCTCGCCTGTAATTCCAGCACTTAGGGAGCCGAGGCGGGAGGATCGCTTGAGTCCAGGAGTTTGAGGCCAGCCTGGGCAAGATTGGGAGACACTCCCCACCCCGCCCCATTTCTACAAGTAATTAAAAATTTAGCCGGGCGTGGTGGCGGGAGCAGGAGCCACTCAAGAGGCTGAGGCAGGAGTATCACTTGAGTCCTGGAGGTGGAGACTGCAGTGAGCGGTGATCGCGCCACTGCATTACAGCCTGGGCGACACAGCGAGACCTGTCAATCAATCAATCAATCAATCAATCAAGAGGAGGCTGGCGGGAGCATGCTCGTGACCACCGGGGGCGACATAGACCCTAACCCTAAGTCCAACCCCAAGGCAGACCCCACCGTCCCGCCAGGCGCACTCCTAAGAGCGCGGCTTCCGGAGCAAAGCCGCTGACCCCCGCCCCCAGGGTCTTGGCGCCGATTGGCCAACGAGAGCGCAGGGCGGAGCCAAATCTTAAAGGATCCGGGAGCTAAGCCAGACCCGGGTGGCGGTGGCAGCTGCGAAACCCAGGGAGCCGATGCCACGTGACCCAATGTGGACTTCTTTTAAACCTTTCTAATGCCCATAACCCAGCCTCAGACCCATGGAGCCCACGAGAGACTGCCCGCTGTTCGGGGGCGCCTTTTCCGCCATCCTCCCCATGGGGGCCATTGACGTAAGGTGAGAAGGCCGGGGCGCCCAGGGGCGGCTGAGGTCAACCAGGGTCTGCCTCGCCTCACTCCAGCGACCTCCGACCGGTCCCGGACAATCAAGAAGTTTTCTGCCATCCCGTGACGGACCAGAGCCTGATAGTGGAACTTCTCGAGCTGCAGGCCCACGTACGGGGCGAAGCGGCTGCGCGGTGAGGGAATGGCCCCCGGCTGGCCAATGGCATGTCCCTTCCTGACCCCGCTTCCCTACTCCAGGTACCACTTTGAGGATGTTGGTGGCGTGCAGGGGGCTAGGGCTGTCCATGTGGAGTCTGTTCAGCCTCTCAGTTTGGAGAACCTGGCCCTGAGGGGCCGCTGTCAAGAAGCCTGGGTCCTCTCTGGCAAGCAGCAGATAGCTAAGGAAAACCAGCAGGTGAGGGCCCGAGAGTGTGTAATGTCCTGGAAGGGCGGTAGCGGGGACGCAGAGATCCAGGTAAGCATCCTGACTCTGATCCCCTTAGGTAGCAAAGGACGTGACACTTCATCAGGCCTTGCTGAGGCTGCCCCAGTACCAGACTGATCTCTTGCTTACCTTCAATCAGCCCCCGTAAGGAGGAAGGAACGGGCGGGTATCTCATGACTGGGTTCCCAGGAGAATCGGGCTGGGAGGGACAGAACAGGGAGACTCACTGGTGGGATCCTCCAAGGAAGCAGGAGTGGGCCAGAGGTTTGGGGTAACTGATACCCAGGTCCTCTGGGGAACAGGAATTGGCAATTTCCAAACCTCAGGCCTGGATGATGTTCTGTCTCCATCTGTTCCCCCACCCCAAGCCCTGACAACAGGTCATCTCTTGGCCCCGAAAATCTGTCACCTGCACCCTGGAGCCTGGGTGACTTTGAACAGCTGGTGACCAGTCTGACCCTTCACGATCCTAACATCTTTGGTCCCCAGTAAAGGCGCTGAAGCACTGCATGATGTTGCTGAGAACTTGGGGACTCGGTTCTGTGAGGGGGAAAAGAGGTTGAAAAGAGGGTTTCCTCTTATTTCTTCCCTGTGCGTAAACATAAGACAATCCCTCTTCAGAATAAACTTGCTTTATAATCAATATAATCTCTGTGCCTTTGAATCTAACAGGAC